AAAATCAATTGACAAATGTGCCTAAGGCAGAAGGTGAGGGAGTGCAGTTGGATTGCGTAATTACCCTGAAAAACCACCTGTTATGGAAACCATCTGTAAACTTTCTCGAGTGTTTCTCCTATAATTCAACACTTCTCCCATCTTTACATTAAATTCATGAAATTTGACACAAAAAGACAATTATTTATCTATTTTAAGGCTACTACCCTGTTGCCAGGCCACCGGGTCCGGCCCAGCCTTGATTCTTCGGGAATCACTTCTCCCTCGCCGCGCCTGTTACTGCCTCCACGGATCACTGTGAGGAAAATAAATGAAAAGGAAATTCAGTGCGATCCTGTTGCGGCTGATCCTAAATGTCTGCAGTTGCTATCTCCGAATCCTCTTTCTCCTCCCCACTACACATCCCCTTCTCCAGTCCTAGGACCACAAGAAACTTCCTCTGGTACAAAAAGGTCAGAAAACGATTACTGAGGTAACAGCGTCGCTTCAAGTCTAAGGACCGAGATTCTGGGGCCTCTGGGCTCCTTTACTCCAGATTCTAGACCCGGCTTTCGCGCTACCAGGCCTTGGATAAGACACTAGGCCCTGTGCCTGGACACTGCACCTCCCCAGGCCTCAGTTTCCACACCAGATCTCTACAGAGTGGGCGTGAGGGCAGGCCGATTCTCCCGTTAAGAGCTCTTACAAGCCGGCTGACTTCGTCCAGGAGCCTGGGGTCCTGGCCTCCTGGTAGGCGCCCTGGGGCCCTCTCCCTCCCCAGCCACCACCTCAGATAAGTTACCTCATCCTCGCTTCGCGTTCTTCCACTAAAGAACCTGGGGCTCCCACGCCGCACTACAGCGCCGCGGCCTTCCGGGGCAGCGTGCGTCGCGACGCGGGAAGGGGCCTGGAGGCGGGACTAGGAGCCTCGGAGTCAAGGGGCGGAGCGCCCTTTGCTAATAAGCCAATCAGAACGTGAGACGCTCCGGTGGGGCGGTGCGCGTCGAGCGCGGGGTGGAGTCTGGGTGACTTGGCTGGCGGGATCAAGTGCAGCTGCTTCAGGCTGAGGTGGCAGATAGTGAGCGCTGGTGGCGGAGTTAAAGTCAAAGCAGGAGAGTAATTATGAATAGCGCAGCGGGATTCTCACACCTAGACCGTCGCGAGCGGGTTCTCAAGTTAGGGGAGAGTTTCGAGAAGCAGCCGCGCTGCGCCTTCCACACTGTGCGCTGTGAGTGAGGACCATCCGGGGATAGAGGGGGAGACATTCGTTTTTTGCATAACAACTGTCATAGAATTGTAGAGCGGGAAGGAAACTTCAAGATCACTGAATTATAACTTCTCATTTTTCTGTGGTAAAACTGTAAGTATTTTTTCACTTCCTTTCCCCAGCCTTATTCTTCTTTATCATATACTTTCTCATCCAGAGCTCCCCACGATGAGATGGTGCTGTGCTGGCTCTGCAGTTTCTCTCTCTTCAGTCCCATTTTCCGGAAGTGTGATATGCGTCTTTATCTGGTTTTTCCATGCCTTTTTCTCAAATAGTATCTACTCTCTCCTTTTCTCTTCCTTCTCAGGTATGCAATAGTCTTAATATTAATTTTTCAAGTTACAAAAATTGGTATTTGTATCTATTTTTAGATGACTTCAAACCTGCTTCTATTGACACTTCTTCTGAAGGATACCTTGAGGTTGGTGAAGGTGAACAGGTGACCATAACTCTGCCAAATATAGAAGTGAGTATTTCTGTATCTTTAAAGTGATCACTTTTTAAGTAATAATAATTAACTTTTTAAACAGGGTTCAACTCCACCAGTAACTGTTTTCAAAGGTTCAAAAAAACCTTACTTAAAAGAATGCATTTTGATTATTAACCATGATACTGGAGAATGTCGGCTAGAAAAACTCAGCAGCAACATCACTGTAAAAAAAACAAGGTATGTGGTTTAATGAAATAAATTATATTATACCTGTTTCAATATTTGATATTCTTAATTGCAGAGTTGAAGGAAGCAGTAAAATTCAGTATCGTAAAGAACAACAGCAACAACAAATGTGGAATTCAGCCAGGACTCCCAATCTTGTAAAACATTCTCCATCTGAAGATAAGATGTCCCCAGCATCTCCAATAGATGATATCGAAAGAGGTAAAATCTAAGTATATGTAACATCCCTTTATAACCTATCTATTCATTTCTGTCTTATTTTCAGAACTGAAGGCAGAAGCTAGTCTAATGGACCAGATGAGTAGTTGTGATAGTTCATCAGATTCCAAAAGTTCATCATCTTCAAGTAGTGAGGATAGTTCTAGTGACTCAGAAGATGAAGATTGCAAATCCTCTACTTCTGATACAGGGAATTGTGTCTCAGGACATCCTACCATGACACAGTACAGGATTCCTGATATAGATGCCAGTCATAATAGATTTCGAGACAACAGTGGCCTTCTGATGAATACTTTAAGTAAGTATACATAAACACAGGCAATTGGAAAAACTACAGTTTTGTTATTTCTTTCTTATTTTAGGAAATGATTTGCAGCTGAGTGAATCAGGAAGTGACAGTGATGACTGAAGAAATATTTAGCTATAAATAAAAATTTATACAGCATGTATAATTTATTTTGTATTAACAATAAAAATTCCTAAGACTGAGGGAAATATGTCTTAACTTTTGATGATAAAAGAAATTAAATTTGATTCAGAAATTTCAGTTGATGTTATGTATTTGTTTTTTAGACAGTT